TTAAAGTTGCAAATGAGGCTTTTAGTTAGTTTCATGATTTCATTTCAATGCCCTTTCAACTCTTCTTATTTTGGTCTTCATCCAGTTTTTAGAAGGACCAACCACCACCAATGCATAATCATTCTGCACTATACACAAATGGCTGTGTGGGGTATGAAGAACCAGAGGTGTAAATGCATTTCTCAGCGTTCCGATAAACCTTTTATACCACCTGATTTGTAACCTTGACTGCTTGGTTAAAATAAAAGGAGGAGGAATTCACTCTCTAAAATTGCCCTAGGCAGGATAATTATTGTGTTTTTGGTTGGTTTGAGAGGTTTGCATTTTTTCAAAAGTGAAAAGCCAGCATTGACACTGAGCATGAATTTAAGACTGTTTATTAACCTTAGTGTGTTTAAACATTTGTCTTCTCAGTGGGAATTCATATGTGATTATTAGCGATGAGACTTATGTGAATGAGTATCATTCTAAATTTTATCACATATCAGATAATACCATTCTGAATATGAGATGAGCCCCGTACATTTGTGTGCAGTTTGCTACCGTGATAAGAAAATAACTAATACAATAAGCTAATCGCAGTCTATATTCCATTTGCTATCAGCTATTCCCAAATACACAACCAGGATGCATTAAAATGCATTTCGAATACGCTGACAATGTATCATAATGCAAAGTACTTTTACATGGTATAATACTATTGCAGACACTGTATAATGAACAACAGTGGTTTTCCTGTAAAGGAAATAATGGCAGCAACTTCCAAGAAATGTATTTAACGGAGCTTCAGAGAATCAGTAGTGTGTATGTGTAGCATGGCCCGGGTATCAGCCCGTGGTGTAGGTTTTTAATCCCATGTCATCATAACTTTGCTTTTGTAACAGTTCTGGAAAAATACAGAAAAGCAGTACGAAGTCCTCTGTGTGTCCCATTAGTAACTATGCACAATCATTTTGTAATGAGAATATATGAGTATATTAAACATGCTTTTACTTTCCTAAAAGAAGTTGCTTAGAATGGGGGGAAAAACTCTCTCCAAGTGTAACTCTCCATTGATAAATTCCCCTCATTTCCTCATTTCCCTCTCCTGCCAGCACCCGGTTAACTCTCTAATAAAAATTGACCAGATTTAAAAAACTCCATTTAGTGGTTCCTGCGTAAAGAGATGGTATTTTGGTCACTTTAATTTGCATGAGATGTTATCTGAAATCGACCACTAATTCTTCCTTCTCACAGCCCCCCATCCCATTCCTCTCTTTACAAACCGCGTAACTACATACTATCCAGGACAATATAAAAGTGACCTCAATACTCCTATTGCAATCAATGAAATATGGTGAACAGTACAGGTTTGTCTTTCATTGCTCCCTGCCTTGAAAGGTGTGGGTAGAGGAAGAAAAATCTCCCTTACAAACTATTTCTCCAGTTACAAGTCTTTGTCCAGAAGCAAAAGAAGGTTTTAACGTTACAGTACTTATTCTAATAGAATTTTAATTGCCCTAATCCTGCTAAAGTGTGAAGCTGAGTGTGTGTGTGTGTGTGTGTGTGTCTGTGCATGTATTCCTAATAGGGAGGGGAGTCATGCAAAAAAAAAAAATCTTTGTTACATTTTTCATGGGTGGGGCAGGGGGTGTCACATATGTTAAATGATGCAAACTTAATTAAACTGATTCTGGGGAAGGACAGGCCATTGGCGTTCCATCTATGAAATGTGTACTCCACTTTCGGTGGGAACAGAGTGGTCTTCTGTGTGCTTTGGGAATTTCTATTTTTGAAAGTGAAGTGCTTGGTTCCAGTTGCAAACATGCCCTAAACCCTACTTGTCATGACTGAGCTAGACATGCTGGCAAATTATATAGATTGATCCTACACAATAACCTCCAAAATGGCACTTGGTAACTATACCATCCTGCTAACTGTTTGAGGCACAATAGTTTTGTAATATAATATAAAGTAATGGTGTTAGCCAACACATCTTTAATAAGATATTGTTCGTGCCTTTGCCATATGCTACAGAGCAGCCTCTCACTCGGTGGGCCTTTTGATTCCTCTCAATAAGATTATTTCAAATACTCTAATCCTGAATCATTGACATGAATACAAAAGCCTAGTGACATCTAATAGATGCCTCTTAGCTTTGCTTTTCCTCTTGTTCCTTTCCTTTTTCTTCTCTTTTTACCTGACAAAAAGCTCATAGACACTTGGGCTCTGTCTCTCAGTAGCAGCATGGGGGGCTCCTCATGAAATATAAAGGGGGAAAAAGGACTGACAGAGGCCCGATAAGCTACAGAGTGAAGGGCCATAGATTAAAAGTAAATGCCAGTAAATCCTACCCTGTACACTCACTTGTTCTTTTATTGTTTTCTTTAACACTTTCAGAGCCAGGGCAGGGAAAAAACCAGAAAATAGTAATCAAGCTGCCCATGTACATTTTTAATCTGGACACTGTCACTATTATACATATTTTATGGGGCTTTGGCGACATTCTCAAATTTTGGTTCATGTAAAGGTTGTGGTGGGTTTTTTTTTTAATGTCCTTTTAATCAATATCAAGAATCCCTCAAGAACTTTTTTGCTCATTTGCTGCTCAATTAACTTAATATTGATACCATGTGTGGGTAGGAAGAGCCCTTCTGTAGGGTGTGAACACTGGGGCTCAGGACATGACATCTTCAAGGCTGAAATAACTTTTTTTCTTTTCTTTTTTAATTGATGAATTGAAAATTATCAAAGTAAAATGATAGGGTATTTTGTTTCATGACATCAGCTGCTGCTTTTTGATGTGGTGCTGCTCCCCGCCAGTGCCGTGAATTCTCCGCCTTTGCCGGGTGGTGCACGCGACTTAGACTCTGCTGGTGCATGCCGAGGAGTCAGGAGCCCAGCTGGGTAACTTTTCTAATGGTCAAAAGGTTGTTCCCTCCTCCACCTTCCTGAAGCAACCATGATTTGACTAAAGCTCTTTATTACTCCACCTGAATATCAGACAGTCATGCTGCTTGCAATTTATTTATTGTTTTCCAGAGGTAAACTACTGAGATTTTCCCCACCTGTTTTTAATGTGCTTCTCGTTCATAAGTATTCTGATCTGTTAGTAATATCTGAAAATATCACTTTTAACACTCTTGGGTGCACTATTGGCTGAAGCCCCCTCACAGAATGGAAAGTTAATTTGAAGAACTATGGACCTGCATCAGGTTTAGCTACACACACCACACACATACGCACATACACACACGCACATACTCTACAGAGACCAAAAAAAAAAAAAAAAAAAAAAAAAGATGAAAAGAGAGCAGTCTCTTTTTCATTTTTTAAAAAGTTCTTTAGAAAAGAAAGTTGGTTAAGGGTTCACCTGGTTATCTTTGAAGCTGTTACCAACAGTTGAAAACCCATGTTTCTCTACACAGTCTTGTTGTTTTCCTAAAGCCAGATTCTAATGTTAGATATATGGGATATGTCTCAGAATATGGTTTTAAACACTGAGTTGTTCTTCCTGTAGCTGTAGAAATGGGAGTGCCCTGATCTGGCTCGTGAAGACCAGCATCTGAATCCTGGTCTATGAGCACCTTAAAACAAAGCAAGCAAAACCCCTGATCACTGTGAGTTTAATAGTAGCTTACACCTAAATGGCACTTCCAGCGTTTTAGAGCACGTCGGGGTATACCATCTCAGAAAATTCTCTTTGCACAAATTGACTCCATTTGACAGATCTGTAAACTGAGGCACACAGCCTAAGGAACTATCCACTTTATTGGTGACAAAGCAAGTGATTAGAAACTCCACATCTCCTATCTCCCAGACTGATTTTTTTCCCTTTTCTCAATTGCTCAGCTAAAAACACTGTTTTCAGTATTTCATAATGTCTCTTTTATTTCATTTTTCTTGCTATCCACAGCACATTTTCATGTATTACTCTAAACCTATTTACCAAGCCAGCTTTCTTAGTTGATGTCACAATTAACTTTCAGGATTTTATATGTATATATACACACACATATATATAAACACATATATATACACACACATATATGCATATATACATATGTGACACTGTTTATTGTACTCATTGCTGGAGCAATGTTTGAGTTCTTATGTCCTCATTTAATTTGATTGTGTATTTGCTTGAAAAAAACATCAGTAATCCATACAGAAATCTGGGAGAAGGCACAGTATGATGGCAAAGGCATAGATTTTGGAGTGCATTGGCTAAGGGATCCAGTTCCTCCACAGCTACTTATTAGTAGCTGAGCCTCAGGGGGCTCAGTTTTCTCATCTTCAAAATGGGAAAAGTCACTTCTATTTTGAAGCGTTGTGAGGATTGAAACACCTAGCACTGGGCTTGGCACATAACAGGTGCTTAAAATCAGGTAGCTCTTGCAATTTGAGCATCGTATATTCCATGTGGATTTTCATTCTTAATGTGATCATTGCCATGGGACTTCCTTTGAGCACAATTACCTTACTGAAGTTAATCATGGTAGCTAAGTCTCCTTAGATAAAGACTCATTCATTGTTTTGTTTCCACAAATATTTATTAAGCCTCTATTATATGTCATGCACTGTTTTCAGGGTTGGGGGTATAACAGTGAAAAAGACAAACATAGTTCCTGGCTTCATGCAGCTTTCTCAGTGTCTCAGGGTTGATCTCTGCCCCCAGTCCCCCAAAAATAGTTGGAATAGTAATAGCAAGTATAAACAAAGAATATATTGATATATATGTTTTAAAAATAGAAGAATGCCATTTTACACTGGGATCATGATGCAGAAGAAAAATATCCCCGGGTTAAAGTCACCTTTTAGCTCATACCCAGAGGTATCGAACTTGGGCAAATTCCACGGCTTTATTGCACTCTTCTGAGGCAGTCTACATGTTGGTTAAGACTGAAGGAAGAGATCTCTAAGACCCTTTCCAACTATGGAATTCTAATTTTAGCTGTTTGTGGTATTGCTGAGCACAGGCAGGTAGATGAGCGCTTTGGAGGGTAGGTTGTAAGCCTAAGAGGGCAGTGACTACGTTGAGCACAGTGCCTCCCTCCTGTGTACTAGATGCTTAGGGCTTGTTTTTGTGAAAAGAAGGAATGACAGGAACTAGAAATGCAGTTGTTGAATCTGGTGGTCTCATCTCTCTGTCTAAAGACAAGCTTGTTATAACTACACAATAAAGTGAAATGGCACTGCCATTAAAGAATGATGAGGAACAGAAAATGTAAGATAAAATATTAAATTTGTTACACTTAAAAATGTTAATCTTCACACGATTACCATGCAAATCTCCTCATTGCCTAACTGTTTAATTGATCAAGTAAATCACAGAGCAGACAAGTGAAAATCTCTGCTGTTGACATTCTCACAAAGCATATTTTCAAGAATATATTCTATTAACTATGTGTATTACACATGATAATGGGAATTTCTTATTTTGTAAAAACATATATATGTGGCATCCTTTGCAAACCACCAGATTTCAGAGAGTTTGGGAGAAGGCTTGATTTTTGCAGGGCAAAAATTCAGCCATCCTCTATTATGTCAAACGCGAAATCAGTGTTAGAAAGACCCCTGTGCAAGCAGCGCCTTTGTTTTATATACTATTAGAAGACTTCAGAATTCACCAGTTTTTCTTTCAGGCAGGTATAGCATTGACCTGATACTCTGGAGATTGAAGGGTTAATGAATTCTCTTTCCCTCCCTCCCCCTCCCCAATCTTCCTGTCCCCCACCCCCAATCCCATCATGTGCCTGGTTGACTCTGAAAGAAGGGGCTTGAAGTTACCCACAGGGCATCCCTTTCCCCAGCCTTCTCCAAGGCCACCTGGGCAGACGGGAGCTTGCCTTCTGTCCTTAGGACACAAAATCCAATCAGGCGCCTGGCCTGCTAGTCTCTCTGACCTGCGAGCTGGGAAGAGGGAGGAGAAGCAGAGGCCCTCACATTTGATAGGCTGCATCTTTGTGGCTTTAGGGGGCTCCTGTGTCTACTCGAGGAAGGAAGTTCTCCCTTATTTTAAGATAAGGTGTCATTCATGAGAGCAATGTGCTGAACTAATCAGGTTAATTGAGAGGCCGTGAGTCGTCCTCATTGAGCCCATCTCTTCTTCCTGTTAAAGGCAGATAGCGCAGACAGACAGATTACACATATTTTAGTTTTTTCCCAAAAGCTTATGAAATAATGTAGGCAGGCAGGGAACGTAGGTTCAGCTGAATGTCATTCAGGCTATTTGAACATGGATTCTTATTGTAGAACAATGTAGCATTCAAAAAATAATAAAAGAATAAGCTCTCCTCAAGATTGAAAGATGAGTGTCTCTGAATGTCTGATACACTCTTTTTTTTCTTAATATTATATTAAACTAACCTCAGCATTTCAGATCAACTAGGAAAGAATGTTTGTTGAAGAGTCCAGTTAGATTCCTCCGCGGCTATTTTATTTAGGATTGAAACGTAAAAAAAAAAAAAACAAAACAATCTCATTGTGATGTGTCATCAGTGACAAGTAGCTTCTTGAGCCATGTTTCGATTCTTCGGCTTCCGAGCCGGACACTGGGGGCCGTCGCCCTGACTAATCGCATCTCGGACCTCCCTCTGGAGCAGCCGAGTGGGGAAGAAAACAGAGCTGTTTCAACTGAATTCCATAAAGGGCGGGGGCTCCTCCTCCCTCTTCTCCACTCAAAATGATTTGTCATAGTTTAATTTTAAACACTATCATTGACTATTCTTTCTTTCTACCCCACCTCTTTCCACCTTTTTTTTTTTCTTGGAAGTTCCAGGAATGACTTTAATTATCTCCACAATCAAATTCTCGTTGCTGCCTCTGTGAAAGTGTGCAGTCATAGATGGCAGGGATTATTTTCTTTAGCACTTGGGGATACAGAAACCGGTTGTTTCAAAATGAGAACCAGCTGGTTCCACAGAGCCCTTATTTAATGGGGAGCCACTTTGTACACAAAGCCTTTGCTCAGGTCAGTCATTATGGCAAACCCCAAATCAGCAGTGTTTTGTCTATCACCCTGTATTAAATGTCGAGCGAGGAGTGATTTAGCAGATATGATAATAATAATAATAATAATTAAGAAATACCCAGCACACCCTGCATCTTTAATTTTGCCTCAACTAAACACTCCGGTTTGGAAGGAACATTTCTCAAACTTCTTCCTACAGTGATTACAATCATAGACCTAGTTTACCACTGCTCTCTCATAGATGGCTGAGGGGTATGTGTGTGTGTGTGTGTGTGTGTGTGTGTGTGTGTGTGTATGTAGCTTTAACCCTCTCTAAATCTAGAAAATAAAATTAAGCTCATCTTTCAACATAATCTTTTATCTGACAAGCACAGTAGATAGATGAAAGGTAGATAGCCAAGTTGTGGGTCCCCTTAATAGAACCAATTGGAGGGCAGAGATAACTGCTATTATCAAACATCTTTTATGCCATCCTGTAAAATAAGGACGAGGGTGATATACCATATATATTTTGCTGTCTTTCTAGCTTGTAGAAATTGGTTTGTTGTCATACCCTGTTAATCTCTAACAGCACTAAATTCAATTTGAAATGAGGAGAGTACTTTCACTATTTGACTGTACAAAATACTTTTGAAGCATGCAAAAAGAAAAAAAAAGGATAAAAGACACGTAAAACCACAATAGATATTCGGTTATGAGAATAGTTTGTTTTTAGAACCTAGGTTGCATTTTTCTAAGGTGAATAGTTTTGGAGGATGCAGTATTTATTCAATCAGGAATTGAAGAATTAAAAAATAGCAACTTTACATAGATTTTTAAAAATCTAGTTTAACCAAATTTTATCTTTCAAATATGAGAAATTATTTTGCATTACTAATAAGAATATGTGGCTTTTAAAAATTATGACATGCTTTTTTTACATTGATAGCAACACAACAAAATACTTTGAAGAAAGGATAACGATTTAAAAATTTATTCTCACAGGGAGTTTCATTAAGCTGAGCACTGGTATATATGTTTTTAATTATTTTTATTTTTAGGATTTCCATATTGAAGTATGGTTTGGGTAAAATCTTATCAAATTATTTTGTTTGTTTACTAAGTACTTTGATTGTATAATGTCTCTAGTTCAAACTGTAATTCTATTTTATATTTTCTGTATTTGTATTTTTAAAAAATTCTGTTGATTTTTTAATATAAAAAACAAATGACTGTTATATTTCTAGTCACTCAAATTTGAACTGAATTTTACTTCCTGTTTCAAAGGTCAAGGCAGGCTGACCTCAACAGCAGTGTGGAGGCTGCTGAATTATTCATATCATTGACTTTGTGTCAGCTTCCACATTTGTGGAGAGGGATGTTTTATTCATTTATCTCATTTAGGGTTCTTCTCTGCACCTGTTTCTACCATTAAGTACCCTGTAATTTGCATTTGATGCTAATTTAGTTTCATATCAGCCTGGTCCCCCCTTGTTAATTTAATTTTCTAAGACCCTTTTCATTACAGTAGAACTGTTTTCCTCTTTAAAGCAAACATCTATACAAGTAATTGTATAAACTGCCTTTTAAATAATATCTTTTAGAAGATTCCATCGTTTAATTCCTTAATTCCTATAATTAGCCATGGTTTGATTAATGTTTCAAAGGGTTAAATTAAAATGCAGAATTACTCAAATGCATACTGGAATAATTTCTTATATACAGCAGAGTTAGCGTTGTGGTGTTCTTCCTGAGAATTCTCAGACAGTATGTCTTAACAGCAGTCATTTTCTTTATTTAGAGTGCTGTTTAGTTTACTAATAGTGATTCTTTCAAAATCACTGTGCACTCAACATTACTCGTGAAATGTTAGTTTTTTTTTTTTCATCAAATTGTTGATAGACAGTGGCTTAAAAATGTTTCTGCAACATTGATAATGACATACCCAAAATAATCAGGGCAGAATTAGGTCCAATTCCTTGATCTATCCTGGAAGTTTGGTATAATGAATTTCAGGAAACTCTGTTATATTATATGTCTGTTTCTCTTCTTACCAGCTCTTTTATTTCTGTCTGCTGCTCAGGGTAGATTGCCTGGAAATTTGTCAGCTTTCCAGACATGGTTTTAGCCAGCTTTGGTTTGTATCTACGGACACCCGTTGGGCTACAGTTGCCACCTACATATTGTAGAAATTAGGAGTAAGTTGTTTGAGGAGGCCTGATTGAAATGGTGGCTACATGGCAGAAGTGGCCATGTCCCTGGAATGTCTGTCAAGGATTTGGGGGTTATGAGAACATGCTACTCATATAAACCAGGTCCATAGCCCCTCTGACTGTTCAGAAAAGAATTCTAGCTCAGTCCTTTTCTTGGAACTGTTTGGAGGGTGTTTGACATGAATGGCCTTATGGAATCTGTTGGTAGTGGGAATTCAAAACAAGGGTATGAATTACGAATTCAAGCACTAAGATACGTGAAAATTAAACAGAAGGGAAGTGGCTGCAGCTGAATATTACTAAGAAATTAGCCCAAACTCTACAGATCCTTCTTCCACTAGGTTGGATTAGTTTGATCTGTTGTTCATATTCTCTGGGAAAACCAAATGAGGCAGTTCCTTTGGGTTTCCGGAAAGATCTCAGGTCTATTGGAACTGGAGTTTGAAGGTGGCTTTTCCTTTTCTTTCAGTTATAAATGATTCCTGGGGACTCCCACACACAACTTTGTCATTGTGGAAATGTGAAAGGGTATCTCCAGATTTTCTAGCAGACAGCTTCATTTGTCTGGTTGCAAGGTAGGGCTGGGGGTGGACTGGACAATTCCCCAGGGTCCCCTTCAGCTGAGAACTTCCCTGGACCTACCAGTGACTTTTTCACGTCCTACAGCTTATTAAGCTAGCTCTGTGCTTCTGCTGATGGTCCTAAAGCAAAGTGAGAGCTTTCAGGAATGAAATACAGGATCTTTATTCATTAACAAAACATTTTCTTACTCATTCTCCCTCCTACATCCCCCTCCTCCAGGTTTAGATATTCTTTTTAGTTTGGACAAGTCTGTAAGCTCCAATAGAAAAGCCTCCTTGAGGTCTGATTAAACGGCTGGGTTTAAAAACAATAAAGACTATCTGCAGAGCTCATGAGAATGCAGGAAAGGTTTTCCCACCCAATTCTGGCTGATGCTTGGAATTCCACTGTCAGAATCTCATCCCTTTAGCTAAGAACCTTCAATGTATACCAAGACATACAAAACTTAGGGAAGGCTAGCACTTTAATTCTATCATTCACATACCTCTTCGAGGGAATGACATAAAGATCTCACATGGGTTCAGCTCTTTTTAGTTTTCATGACAACACAGTGAGGTAAGCAGGATTTTTTTGTATCATTTCACAAATATGGAGAATGAATAGCTTAAGAACGCTAATACATAGCCTAGCTAGATCCCAAAGGCAGGTTTTCCAAAAAATCTAGATTCCTGTAGGAAGAGACCACGATTCCATTTAAGCTGAGTGGACTCTCAGAGATTACAGTTCAGCCCCTTCATTTTAAAGATGAGAAAGCTGAGGCCAAGAGAAGCACAGCAATGTTGCCCAAAGACCTAATTAGTCTCAGAGCCAGGACCATAAGCCAAGTCCCTGGCTCTGGTTCCAGTGGCTTTTCTACTACTACTCTGGGCCATCTGGGTCCTGCTCTGCTCTCCATTTCACCTTGTGTGCAATCAGCCTTAGGGAAGGGTACAACGTGTCTTTTCTGGGTTTGGGTCCAAGGAAGCCCCTAAGTCCTGTATCTCTAACAAGGCCTAGCATTGTGCACGGAGCACAAGTTAAATTGTTTCTCAGAAATTATAACAGTCCGTCAGGCGCGGTGGCTCATGCTTAGTAATCCCAGCACTTTTGGAGGCTGAGGCAGGTGGATCACCTGAGATTAGGAGTTCGAGACCAGCCTGGCCAAAATGGCAAAACCTCGTCTCTACTAAAAATACAAAAATGAGCTTGGTATGATGGCACATGCCTGTAATCTCAGCTACTCAGGAGGCTGAGGCAGGAGAATCACTTGAACCCAGGAGGCGGAGGTTGCAGTGAGCCAAGATGGTGCCATTGCACTTCAGCCTGGGTGACAGAGTGAGACTCCATCTCAAAAAAAAAAAAAAAAAAAAGAAAAGAAAAGAAAAGAAAGAAATTATAACAGTCACAGGGAGGAGGAAGCTACAGAATATCCCATCATAAAATATTACTTTATTTTTAAAAGCCCACATATTTCATTTATTTGCAACTGTGCTTGTTCATACTATGTCATATAACACCGTGCGACAAATTGCAATTTTTGTTTTTGTTTGCCAGAGGTATTTCATCAATAGTCATCTTTCAGTAGGAATTTTACAAAAGGTCTTTCTATTCCAGATGTCTTACCATGAGCAGTTGTCTCTGACTATTATCTTTCTCTGGAAGGTACTGACATACATAAATATTGACGTTGGCAATTTTCAAAGTAAGTCTTAATAAAATTTTTCTTTTATTTAAACCTAAACAAATTGAAAGTACCCTTTCCAAAAATAATAATAAAGGAAGTGAGGCATTGTTGCAGAATATAATTCTGAAAAAATTGTAGTGAAAGGGGAAAAAAGTACACTGTATTTCTTCCTACTCAAACCACTTTTGTGTACAGTTTTGCCTAAGCCCGAAGAGGTTTGTCACACATTTGGAATTGCCAAGGAAGGGCAGAAGTCATGGGTATGGTGCTGAGAGAAATTATTAGCCCCTGGCATAGTCTCATGCTGAACTGCAGGAGAATGATTCCAGAAGGCAAAGGGGCATTCATTCGCCTGGTAAGCTAGAGGGAGAGGTGGGGAGTTGGCAGCTTCTGTACTGTTTCAGAGTATGGGGCAAAGGAGGAAGTGACAATTATTTCACCTCTGAATTATTTGACTATCTGGTCTGGCTGAAAAGATTGTGCTGATTTGGAAAAATTTAATTTTTTCCGTCTCCACAGAAATATATGACTGAATGTAGTCAACCAACTAAATCTTTCTTCCCAGTATCAATCCACTAAAATTAATTTTAAAAGGTGGAATTTTGAATTTATGTATACTCTTTTCTTCTCTTTTTCTCTTCCCAAATTGTCATAAATCATTCAACAGGCTGGATTCCTTTCTGCTCCCAAATAGTTTGATACCAGAAGCCAGAAAGGATAATCATGCTAAACCTATTAAAAAATGGTTTCATGTAGGGTTAGTCTCTCCTTTAGAAACCATTGTTTACATTCACAGAGGTGGTGAGGACAAGCAGCTGTTGAGTTCATTGACCTCAGACAGGAGAAACAAAGGACCCAGCATGTTAATTTATTCAATAAATGTTCGTGAAGCATCTACTATATAAAATAAGTTGTACCCCCAATCCCAGATTGGGGACTGCCCCAGAAGCACTTTGTGGTCCTCCCAGGGCACTCACCTATTAAGGAAATTGGATTTGGTGTAGAATCTCTTTCTCTTTTCCAAATCACCACCAAATCCATTGCCATTCATCTTTCTCCTGCCATTACCTGGCCATTCCCAGGGTAAGGTCCCACCTCCAAAAAGAGATTTAAAGTAATTCACTACTCATCAGATTTAGTGTAGGTTAATTCCCTACTATGCTAATAATTTTCATCTTCAAGGTACTAATAGTTCTAATATGAACCCAAATTTGTGCATATTCTTCTGTTAAGGAGAAAGCATGCTTTGGTTCTGTTAAAGGCTCGACACATTAAATTGCTCATTCTGATATGGGACTTCTCATTCATTATGAAATGAGAAGGAACCTCATGTAGAATGCTGAACTGGGACACAGGAGACCTGGTTTTGAGTACTGCCCCTGCTGTTATTTAGATATGTGAGCCTCTGTGTCTGTGTGTCTCTTAACTTCTCTGGATTTCAGCTTTCTTATTTATAGAACGAGAGAAGTAAACACTTAGGATCTTTAAGGTTACCTCTCTCAATGACTTTAATCCTCTCTACCCTTATAAATCTGGTTACCTCTCATATCTGACATTGGACAGTACCTATTATTAAACATGTGCTTAAGTAGCATGTACTATAAGGTAAATAGCAACCTCACAGAGGTCAGAACTGAATAACCAACAATATTCTCAATCAACTTTCAGTTCTTCTTCCTTACCTCATCCAAGGGATCAGCCAGGTAATAAGAAGATAAGGCAGCAGGTACAGCCCATGTCTATTGCTAAAATCTACCTTAAGGCAGGAAGCTAGTGGGTGAGATCTTTAGATGATGCACCTTACAAGGCTAATTGAGTTGTTATATTTAAATTTATTGGTAGCATAACTTGGGCAAGATGGGGAAGGGATCTAGTAAAAAGAAAATTGTAGGCTTGTAAAATGTGAGGCACGTGGACCAACACATTTGTCTCTGTGAGATAGTAACCCCAAAAGGTTGTGGGCAGAGGTTGCCTGTGCAACATCCTCAAGTTGTCTCTTAATCTGGTTGAGACTTGTCTTCCAGATGAAGCAGCCTAATGTTGATATACAGAGAATCTACACTAAGTTGCACATAGTACATGCTCATTAAATAATTGTTCATTTTCTGCATATCCACTTTGTTTCTGTACTTTTAGGGTGTATAATTCCTTTTAAGGCAAATAATGCTGAGCATCTTTGGAATGAAGCTATGAAATTATATGCTCTGCTAATATCCTTTGCTTGTGAGTGACAATACAGTATATATTCCTTAAGCTTGAAGAAATTGGAATTTCATAAAATCTTGAAAAAAATTTTTTTCTATGTGCAGAGGAGACGAGAGAGAGACTGAGAAACAGAAAACTTTGTCCAGGATGGGAACCAGATCTCTCTCTCTATTTTTTAAATTTTAAATTATCCAACCGTTAAATATAAACATTATAATATTTTGACAGGTTTCCAAAGAAATAAAATTGTGAGTCCCATGGATAATGATTTTTCTGAGAATTCCAGGTACAGAATAGGCCCTTTCAGGATTTCCTGTTTTTTTGTTTGCTTTCCTTCGCTTCTTATTTTAGGTCCAATAAACCTTTTACTTTAAGCAGGATCAAGTGTTAAGACAAACCAACTACAGAGCTAATGTATAGAACATTAATTCTATAGAAATGCCCTATAAAAAGCAAAGAAATAAGACTAACTATTAAAAGAAATCCATATGTCTCTGGAATTTTTATTTAAGTTTATATTAGCAATAATGACCTTGGTTCTAGGGAATTCGGTAACGATTAATGACCAGCAAGGGGTCACTGGCCTCATGGTGCTTTGGGCCAGCAACCCCTTCCAAAGAGGACAAGAACTGGCCATTTATCCCAAGGAAGTGCCCTAAGGCGAGGTCCTTATCCTCTTGCCATCTGATGGTAATTTAACCTCAGCTTTTAAAGGGCCCTTAGGAGCAAATATACAATGGGTTGTGCTTTCAGTATTTTAAAGAGTTTATTTTTGCCATGCAATGCCTAATTGGGTATCATTGAAAAGAGTTGTCAAAATAAAGTTGGTAATTATGTTCCTTTTATTCCGGGGTACATATACTCATTTTGTGTCTGCATATCTGCTGGCTTGTATTGGTGTAGTGTGCATCTATGCAGATGCTTATACTCACATTCCCATGTCTGGGGTGTGTGTGTGTGTGTGTGTGTGTGTGTGTGTGAGAGAGAGAGAGAGAGGGAGAGAGGGGTTAAAATACCCAATGCCAGATCAACAGAATAAATAAAACTTGAATGATAGAAACTTCAGTCACATTAGTTTTGCCTGCAAGAATAAATCCCTGTAATATGTAAAATAAGGGGCCAGAGGCAGAGTAAAATTAGTCTTTTCTTGGTTACAGATGACTGGTGTGGCAGTGACTGGCATTGGCGTTTTGCATGTTCTATGTGTTATTGTCATTACTGTAATTACTGATGATAACTAACCATTTATGAAGCCACATATTAGCTGAATTCTGGGTATTCTCTCATTTAATCCTTACAGCAATTCTATGTGCTGAGTATTCTTATTTCTCCCATTTTACAGATGAGGAAACTGGGGCTTCAGTTGGTTAAATAACTTGCCCAACGTCAACATAGCTATTAAGTGGTGGAGCTGGGATGCCAACCTTGCAGTGTCTGACCCCAAAGATCAGGGTTTTAATCATAACACTATTCTGCCTCTATTTAAAAACTAACATTTCCATTTTCTAAGCGCAGCCCTTAATATATTCATTTAGGCAAATTTCCATCCTTTGCTGGCGTAATCGCTATTCCTTTTGTTGGTCATTGCTCCCCTGGGCTTCCTTCAAACATGGTCAGAGGTGCCCCAGACTTTTTAAAGATGGAAGAAAGGCCACATGGCCCTGCATAATTTGACCGAGACAGCTGTGCAGTTGGTTGTCTCATTTAAATTACAACCACAAAAAAGATGTGCCAGGCTTCATTGACACAAAGCTAAGGGCAGGAACACGGAACCGTTTCCTGAACCTGCCCTGGGTTCCTGCCAAAGGTAAGCAGCCACGCTCAGCAGGGTCTCACGGAAATGCTAACCATGATGATTTGTTTCTTCACAGGTTCTTCTTGAAATTTTTCCTCAAATGTAACCAAAATTGCCTAAAGAATGCGGGAAACCCACGTGACATGCGGAGATTCCAGGTGGGTCTGACTTATCTTTCTTGAATCTCAATAATGTTCATTCATTTCTTTCTTATGTCTCCAGGTCGTGGTGTCTACGACAGTCAATGTGGATGGCCATGTCCTGGCAGTCTCTGATAACATGTTTGTCCATAATAATTCCAAGCATGGGCGGAGGGCTCGGAGGCTTGACCCCTCGGAAGGTACGCCCTCTTATCTGGAACATGGTAGGCGAATCATTTTCATTGGTTGGCATTGCGACTCCTTCTCTTTTTCATGTGTGTTGAAAAGCAGCTACTCCCTGTATCAAAGCCATCAGCCCGAGTGAAGGATGGACGACGGGAGGTGCGACTGTGATCATCATAGGGGACAATTTCTTTGATGGGTTACAGGTCATATTCGGTACCATGCTGGTCTGGAGTGAGGTAGGTGTTGTCTGAACATTAATATCTAATAGTGACAATTTTTCCCCCCAAATGTCTCCTCCAGTTGATCACTCCTCATGCCATCCGTGTGCAGACCCCTCCTCGGCACATCCCTGGTGTTGTGGAAGTCACACTGTCCTACAAATCTAAGCAGTTCTGCAAAGGAACACCAGGCAGATTCATTTATACAGGTAAGAACCACAGCACATGGTGAGCACAGAACAATGTACTAATTGTGTGACTTCTTTATTGCAGCGCTCAACGAACCCACCATCGATTATGGTTTCCAGAGGTTACAGAAGGTCATTCCTCGGCACCCTGGTGACCCTGAGCGTTTGCCAAAGGTGAGGATACTGCCTTTTTGTAATTCCTGAAATCAAAGGATTGTATCTGCTTTTCTCTTGACAGGAAGTAATACTCAAAAGGGCTGCGGATCTGGTAGAAGCACTGTATGGGATGCCACACAACAACCAGGTGAGCGCTGTGGGTGTCTAGCCTGTGTGGACCAGCTGAAGGGGATATTCCTTTGACTTTTCAGGAAATCATTCTGAAGAGAGCGGCCGACATTGCCGAGGCCCTGTACAGTGTTCCCCGCAACCACAACCAACTCCCGGCCCTTGCTAACACCTCGGTCCACGCAGGGATGATGGGCGTGAATTCGTTCAGTGGACAACTGGCCGTGAATGTCTCCGAGGCATCACAAGCCACCAATCAGGGTCAGAAGCTTGCTTTTCTCTTCCCTCCCCAACCCTCACCTCCGGTTTTGCCCCCGCCCCTCAGGTTTCACCCGCAACTCAAGCAGCGTATCACCACACGGGTACGTGCCGAGCACCACTCCCCAGCAGACCAACTATAACTCCGTCACCACGAGCATGAACGGATACGGCTCTGCCGCAATGTCCAATTTGGGCGGCTCCCCCACCTTCCTCAACGGCTCAGCTGCCAACTCCCCCTATGCCAGTAAGTAGAGATGCATATCCTGCGTTCCTGCAACTGATTTCTCCTTTCTCATTGCCCCTCTCAGTAGTGCCATCCAGCCCCACCATGGCCTCCTCCACAAGCCTCCCCTCCAACTGCAGCAGCTCCTCGGGCATCTTCTCCTTCTCACCAGCCAACATGGTCTCAGCCGTGAAACAGAAGAGTGCTTTCGCACCAGTCGTCAGACCCCAGACCTCCCCACCTCCCACCTGCACCAGCACCAACGGGAACAGCCTGCAAGGTAAGCCCCAGGCCCCACCTGCCAATCCAGATGAAACCATTGACTTCTGTCTTTTCTTTCATAGCGATATCTGGCATGATTGTTCCTCCTATGTGAAAGAATTGCCTTGAAGAATTGTATTAATGAAGAGGTTGGATTCTGCTACAGAGAGTAATCTGATACAAGTCCCAGAGTGGAACTTTTAACTCAGGCCTTTTTAAGAGGAATCACAATAACTGCAGATTTTTAAACAAACAAAATCACCGACCTTGCAAATACTGAAATTGGAAGAGGGATCTGCAAGTGCAGGGTGTTGGTTAAAGTTGTACCTCCCAAGTATTTGGGGGATATATTTATTCTGTATTGACAAAAGCAAATCCACTTTTTCTTTTTCTTTTTTTTTTTTAAGCTTAATTCTGCAATCATTTGTCTTTTATAAACCGTAAAGCTCTATACAAGGGACACTATAAATAAGACTCCATGTTTTAATTTATGATGTTTTTAAAGCTGTGTAAAGGAAGAATGAAGTGGTGATATTTACAAAAAAGTAAAAAAAAAAAAAAAGAAAAAAAGGAAAAAAAAAAAAGCTTGTATGGGACAGAATAGGAATGCCAGTTAGATTTTTTAGAAAAACTAAGGGTCGGCTTTTGCGCCTTAAAGCATATCAAATGGTAGTTAGCTCAGACAGTGCATTTTCAATATCTAACTTAACATGCCACCCCTTAGCAGTGCAAGCTTATTTATCTCTTTTGTATTGTTGTCTTAAGCAACTGTGTAAATAAATGCAGCCTGGAAAGTTAAAACGCGATGTAAGTGATCACATTTTTCCCTCTACTCGAAAATCCAGTGCCTCTAGACAGATTGTTAAAACTGCATATTTAAATCTGATCTCATTCTCTCCTTTTACTTAAGTCAGTTTCTTCTGAAGCCGATGGCCTCTCGAGAGCTTGGTGGCACACATACTGTGTGAGAATCTCCTTTGAGACTTCATGGAACAGGGTCCAGGCACAGAATTCCACACTCTGCCCTCCAGTTAACAAGCCAAAACCTCACGTACGCTCCCCCATTTGCAAGTTTAAAGTTTACTCGTCCTAAATGCAGACTTCATACCTATCTTCCAAAAGTTGATAAAAGCAACGTGGCAGGTATTTTCGATTTTCCCATTCCAGATACTGCCTCTATCAGTCGACCCTTACCATTTGTAACATAATAGATTGAAACAACAGGTTAAGTGCTTTGGAATTAAGAGTTAAAGGGAACCGGGGGTGGAGAAAGGAAAAGAAGGTTGAGACCTCCAAAACATAGTTTTCTGTTCTATGGGAATTTTTGCTCTCATTATCTGGGAAGTGTTCTTAAAAATAAGAATTAATAGCAAAGATGCAGCAAAGCTCTGAGGATGCATTTGCCTGATATTTTTTTCTTTGCTCTTGTGTTTTTGTATGTAGTTATAAATACTGTAGATTTTTTTTTTGTGATTTTTTGCCAAAGTTGTTGTTCTATTTATACATTTTAATGTCTTAAGACATTTTTTCAATATCACAAAAAGATTTTACTGCGTATTTTGCAAAGAAAAAAAGCTCACTACCTTTAGCTTGCACATACTTGCAAAGTTAATTAAAAGGCTTTTTGTTTTAAAGGGGATTTTGTAAAATATCCATATAAATAATGTATTTATCTTTCGAATTTGTACATTGCTTTTCCCTTCTTCCTCTTCCTTCCACCCCCAATTTATTTTATTGTGTATGTTTGCTACGTGAAAAGTGCGTATTTGTTTGGTCACCTACACTTGTATTAGCTGTTTCAATGTGATTTTTAAACATTTCATTTATAGTTATTTTTAGTATTGTTATAAACCATGCTTCAGTTTTTTTAATTTCCACCCAAAAGTCATTGTCTATTTTTGTATTATTTGTAAGTTAAGAAGTTTTTTCCAATATATGGCAAAAAAAAAAAAATAGTAGCATATTATTCTTGTAGTATTTAGTTCAGTAGATTTAAAAAAAAATGTATCCTTTGCTTTGGAAGCTTACAAAACAACCCTAATGCTGTTTTACTCTATTAATATGCATGGAATCTCTCCCTTTGGAGTGACGCATTTTGTGCATTAAATTCTAGGGAGAAACTTCATAGAAATCAATGAACATACTTTCTTTCTTAAGTCTGCTTGTATATTTCCTCTGTCTTTCACATAAATATAAACCAGCAGATTGGATGCCTTAACAATGCAAATCATATTCATTTCACTTGTACATTGTAACTGTGCACCAGAACTGTCAGTCATCACTAACATTCTAAGAAAAAAGAAAAAGAAAAAAAGAAAAAAAAAAAAACAAAGAAATCGAAAAGCACAAAAGAACTGTTTTGTTACCTTAAGACAATGTAACTTTTTCTAGTAGAGCAAGAAATCATTTACAACAATGCTGCAACTGTGCATGCCCCCATATGGATTTTGCAATGGTTTTCACTAGGCTGTCAAGAGTGCGATTTTTATGGGTTGGGGTGGGTGGGGGAGGGGAGTTGTGGGAGGGTAGGGGAGGGAGGAAAGCTGTTTTTCATGGTGAGAAATAATAATGATGACTAATAATAATAAAAAAAACTGGAAAATGTAAGCAAGGTGGACGCATTGCTTCTCGGTACTCAGAAAGGTTATCTGAATTTGCGTGGTAAGCGCTGGCCTGAAGATGTACACAAGTTAAAGCCATATTTTATCTGGTGAGCCCCTTAACTGTTTCTGAAGGAATGAACGGTCAGCCGGGAAGGTGTCCGGCTTAGACCTTGACAACAGACACTACCCATCTGTCAGCCATGTGCAGTGGTTAGAACTCTTCTTGAAAGTCCAAAGAGCCTTTAAAATGTGTATAATTTGTGTTTTGTTGCTTCTATTTCTATTGATTAGATGAAAAGACATTCTGGCCCTCTGATCCTCTTTCTTCTCCACAAAAGTTTTACAAATAAAAGATGTTCCCCTAAATACAGAATATGGCTTTAAGAAGAAAATGAAATGAAGAATTAAATTAAGATTTCAGTGTTGGGGGAAAAAATACAGCTTCTGGATGACTGGATTGCATAACATTGCCCTGGCCTCACATTGTACTAGGATGCAGCTTAAATGAAGTCATCTCTAAATCTACTAACCTTTCACCTTCTTATCAAAACTTTTTGAATAGACACACACTGTACAGTTCAATTGTTAGAGAACCTAACTACTGTAGAGATTGTTAAATTTTTTTTTTTTTTTTGCAAAAATTCAAGCTGTAAAAACTTTTCAACTTTCACAATATTTAATTAAAGTTACTTCCTGTCTGTGATGGCAGCTCCTAGTTGTGTATTCATTTCTCTA